ATCTTGTCCAGAAGGAGACATTAATGTAAAACTTATGTCAAGAAAGATTTAGCCACATTCCCTCGGATTGGTCATTCCTAGTTAGAGTCCTTGAGGCTGCCATCGTTTACTTTGAAAACTGCCCAGCAGGTGTATGAATAGCAACTCCAGGACAATGTAGAACCATTACCATTTTAAAGACAGCAATCCCCCTTTTAAAAAACTACTGAGGCCTTCGAAGAAACCACACGGCTGCCTTGGGCCCCAAAAGCTGCGGAAAAGCGCAGTATTCAGTTAAGCAAATAACTACTTACACTGTTTATTTTGGTTACGATTCCTTAAGTGAGAAGTAAATCAATTAACAGGACAAATGACACGATGGTTAGGCACGAAAGGGACAGTGCTGCCACCTCATTAGCTTGGAGCAACCTTCCAGCTCATACCATGCGGACTGATGACTAACCTTGCCAGGCAACGCTGTGAGGTTTGGAAACCCACCTCTTTGACCTAGGCCCGGTCAACACCGATAAACCCTCTGAATCAACGCTGGCGCTCCCAAGCCCACTCACACGCCGTCAGGAAGCAGTTTCCGAAACAGGCCGGGTGCGGGGGTGGGGGATCCCGTTCCAGCCCCACCCCTGAAAGTTGCTGGGAGTGGCACCCAAAGAACTTTCCCAGATTGATCTCTGTTGCCGCTCAGGGAGGTCAGCTCCAGGCCCTCAGCCTTTCGGCCGGGAGCCAAACTGCCCTGCCTGCCAAGCCCCTCCTTCTCTGCACCTTAAACAGCCGCGAGGGGAGAGTCGGCTGGGATTTTCTTCTTAAGAAGTCGCGCAGGTTTTTCGAGCTCCACTCTGCGCCAGGAGAGCCACGGCAGCAGGAACGGGCACTGCTGCCACCGGGCCGACGGGTGAGTCACTGTTTGGAAATGGAGTGGGCGGGCGAGGGTGTGAGAGAATGAATGATGTCAAGAGCGCGCTGGGCGCAGGGCGCAGGGAGCGGGCCGCGCGCGGCGGGCGGGGAGAGCGGGCGCGGGGCCGCGGTCAACACTGAGCGCCGCGCCGTGGGCCGAGTGGGGCGGGGAGACCCAGCCCTCGGCGCGCACGGAGCCTGGCCGGTGCTGCAGCGCCGCCGAGTGCGGCCTCGGGGGCGGCGGCCGCGGGAGGGACCCGGAGAGCTGCTTCCCCTAGTCAGGCCGCGGCGTGGGAGGGCGAGACCCCGAGCAAACTTTCTAGCGGCTTCGGCCCGAGGGTGGTGACGCCCGGGGCTGGTCGCGGCGGCTGCGGCAGCGGGCTCCATCCCCTGGCAAATCCCCTTCCCGGGAGCAAGTGCCTTCAGCTGGGAGTGTCTGGAGCCCTGGCCACCAGCGGGTAAGGAGCGCGCGGAGGGGCCAGGAGGAGGACTTATTTAATCTCTGACTTTTTCTTCCCCTAGAGCTGCATCCTGTGGCCCTATAACACTCTTCTCCAAAAGGACCTGCCAGAGACTGGGAGTGTTGACTGCTGCAAGGACCAAGGTGGGAATTGCTGTGCTACCATCTGGAAACAGGATTTTCTTCTGTTCCACATTCTGTGTTCTAGAACCGAGTAGCTACCTTATAAAGACCATCTGTACATCCACTGTGAAATGGAGTTTCAAAATCACAAGCTTCTTTCCCACATGAACATAAGACTAGGAGCACATATGGAAGAGTAAAGTTGAAGGGAATTTGGATGATGATTTGGCAAGATGCTGTAAGTGGATTAGGCAAGGCTGCTAAAGAGAGACAGGAAATGGCTGTGTTAGTGCTTCGGACCTCCGTTAGAAGTAGCAGTTCATGGTGTTGAAGGTTTGTTGTTGAAAATACCTTCCTGAGGCACCTCTTCATTGTGCTTATTCTTCCCACAACATTGTGCCAAGACACTGTCAAGCCTGGGCCTGTCAAAGCCTGGGATGTCAAAGGCCTGGGTCTTTCTCATCCTGCTGTAATGTATTGATAGCTGGGGGCTCTGCAGAAGGACAAGGGAAAGGTGAGATGTTTATAATTCTCAGTAGTACCTTTAGTTTCTGAACATAATTTTGTTTTGCTTTTAGGTGGGATAGTAACATCTTTTTGAGGGAAGAATTGGCTTCCTTTCTTGAAAGTGGTGAAGGTACAGCATATAGCTGCATGGAAGAAACAGTAATCGGATGGCTACCTTCTACATTTTGTATTAGGAAACAAAGTCCATTGTAAGAGTCCATGTTGATCTTGGAAATAGAAGGATTGAAAAAAGCTAAATTTCCACAAAGAACAAGAACTTGACCATCTCCTTTTTGATCTGAAGACTAGGGGACAATGGATATCATAGAGACAGCAAAACTTGAAGAACATTTGGAAAATCAACCCAGTGATCCTACGAACACTTATGCAAGACCCGCTGAACCTGTTGAAGAAGAAAACAAAAATGGCAATGGTAAACCCAAGAGCTTATCCAGTGGGCTGCGAAAAGGCACCAAAAAGTACCCGGACTATATCCAAATTGCTATGCCCACTGAATCAAGGAACAAATTTCCACTAGAGTGGTGGAAAACGGGCATTGCCTTCATATATGCAGTTTTCAACCTCGTCTTGACAACCGTCATGATCACAGTTGTACATGAGAGGGTCCCTCCCAAGGAGCTTAGCCCTCCACTCCCAGACAAGTTTTTTGATTACATTGATAGGGTGAAATGGGCATTTTCTGTATCAGAAATAAATGGGATTATATTAGTTGGATTATGGATCACCCAGTGGCTGTTTCTGAGATACAAGTAAGTAAATCTAATGTTTTGAGGATTTGTCATTGTTTTTCCCCATCCCTATTTTTTCTTTTAGGTCAATAGTGGGACGCAGATTCTGTTTTATTATTGGAACTTTATACCTGTATCGCTGCATTACAATGTATGTTACTACTCTACCTGTGCCTGGAATGCATTTCCAGTGTGCTCCAAAGGTCAGTACCTCCAAACTGCCACTTAGAAGAAAAATTCCCTTCTTAATCTTCTTGTGTCATTCAGCTCAATGGAGACTCTCAGGCAAAAGTTCAACGGATTCTACGATTGATTTCTGGTGGTGGATTGTCCATAACTGGATCACATATCTTATGTGGAGACTTCCTCTTCAGCGGTCACACGGTTACGCTGACACTGACTTATTTGTTCATCAAAGAATGTAAGTAATAGCCCATTCCCACTGAACTGATACTTATTAACTCTGTAATTTTTCTACTGTCCAGATTCGCCTCGTCACTTCTGGTGGTATCATTTAATCTGCTGGCTGCTGAGTGCTGCCGGGATCATCTGCATTCTTGTAGCACACGAACACTACACTATCGATGTGATCATTGCTTATTATATCACAACACGACTGTTTTGGTGGTACCATTCAATGGCCAATGAAAAGGTGAGAGCAGTGAAGATGCTTGGATAATTTCTGTCTCATTTAAATTTTTTTCTACCATTTACAGAACTTGAAGGTCTCTTCACAGACTAATTTCTTATCTCGAGCATGGTGGTTCCCCATCTTTTATTTTTTTGAGAAAAATGTACAAGGCTCAATTCCTTGCTGCTTCTCCTGGCCGCTGTCTTGGCCTCCTGGCTGCTTCAAATCATCATGCAAAAAGTATTCACGGGTTCAGAAGATTGGTGAAGACAATGAGAAATCGACCTGAGGAGCAAAACAAAGGCATCAGCTCTTACACCAAAAGAGTTAACGCTGTAACCAAAGGTATAGTTTTGTTTTTTATTTTAGGAGAACTGACTGGTAAATGAAGAAATGGACCAAATTTTGTGTAAACGATTAGAAAGATGAACAAAGTATTGCCCTTTGACTGGTTTTCTTCTTCATCCTGAGAAAGATACATTCTCTTGCAGCTCTTCATTCATTGGTGACAAGCCCCCACCCCGGGACTTTACTAATGAGCTTGTTAAAGAGGTGCCAAAGAACATATTCCTCCTTTCTTTATTCTTTCTCCACCAAAACCCTCTACTTCAGAATTTTTTCAGGATATTTTTCAGCCCAAGGTCAGAAGAATGTGTTAATATTTTAAATAAAATATCTGGACATCTACAGCCACTGTGTAAATAGAACTGCCTAATGTTGAGAGTGGTTTTTAGCATTAGGTTTAGCAAGGGGGAGATCCGTGGGTTGTGCGTCAGCTTTGGGTGAATTTTGTTTCTACCCTGTCACGGGGAAAGTTCGGGTTGAGTCCAGGAGTGCACACTGCTGCTGCCACCCAATGCGCTACATATCACTTTTTTTTGTTTTGTTTTGTTTTGTTTTTAAAAGATCATTTTATCTTAAAAAGGAAAGCTGATCCAAGTAAACACGAAAGTATTTGACACACCCCACAGATTTTACATGTGTGTAAATGTTTCACTTTAAAATCTCTATGACAGATACACAGGAAACATGAGATGGTTTCTGCTAATGAGTGGCCCTTGAGTACACACTTAGATGCTGTCTGCCCTGTAAATTTGGATCTGGTGCCCCAGGGCAGTCAACTCTTCTAGCACAGGCTGAAAACACGTGTGTGTCAACTGAGGTTCACACCACTTGGGGAATGAGCCTGTTTTCTTTCCAGGTCAGGCCCTGGTGTGAGATCAATTTTAGGGCTCCTAATTGGAGCACAGAAATGTATTTGGTCAAATTTCATTGAAGGTGATTTCTTCCTTTTTCTGTTGTACTTTATGGAAAAACCAAGATGGAACCTGAAAGTTAATGTATCCTTGCTTTTAGCAAGAGACTCAGTTTCTTATAACTAGTCCTAAGGACATATGCCGCAATTGAGTAATTTTACTTTTACCCTATGAAAATAACATGGTGCTGCACTATAATATACTCTCGGAATCAGTGTGTTAGTTACAGCTATACAGTGAAGGGGGATAACTGTTTCTAAATTTCTTTAAGGTGATGCCAAAAAATGGATTAAAAAATCTGATCAGATTTAATGTTACCAGATTTAGTGCATTATTTAATGCTATTGGATCTTTTGGATAATTCTTGGCTTAATTTCTTAGCTACTTGAAGGTTAATTTGCAAGACTTTTAAAACCTTAGAAAAGTTTTAAGGTTGCAAAGTTATCAACACTGGGGCAGAGGGTGGAGAGGCCAATGCGGGTAGAAGGAGGCAGTTATGTTTATATTGAAGGTGAAATTTTTCTTTCATTTAGAATGGAAAACATCCCCAAATGTATCATTATAAACTAGTCAGCCTTGACTACACAAAATTGACCTTTAAGTTGCTTGAGAAAAACACAATGCAAATCGTTCAGAAGGGTCAACATCCTTTGGTGCTAAAATCTTGTGTATGTTTTCAGAATGGCTTTTTCTGTATGTTATAGAATAATCACTAAAGGAAAGGTAGTTGAATTTAAAGTCATGAAGCAAGACTCTTTAATTCAGTTATTTTAAACAAGAATTAAAACCCCAAACATCCTTGGCAGGCTTTGAAGCACACAGAATTTTCTAGTATTTCTTATTAAATACACCAATAATAAACATATACTTAGTTTACCTGATGAGTTTAGACATAATTCTATATAATGTTCGCTTATATTCATTTATTAACTAGCAACACTTGTGCAAGAACAAGGTATTCTGCTTGAAAACACTGATTTTTAAGTTCCTGTTGCCCGATTGTAAAGAAAATCATCTGACACAGAAGCCTGGATTTTGCTCTCCTAACACTGGTGTTTTCCTTGAGCCTCTAATTCAAATAAAACAAACTGATACACCTTACAGCCTTATTCATCTGTGTCTGGATAACTCACTTTTCATCTATTGAATAAGAAAAAGTGTTTAAACTTAATAAAATAAAAAATTGTGCACCAATTACTACAGATCCTTGAAACAGTAAGCCTTGGATTTTAGTCAAGTAATCCAGTTTTTTTTTAATTTAAAAAAAACCATCACCTTTTAAAGAACTTTAAAAACACCTGTGATGCCAATGTGGACATTGCCGCTGCCATGTCTTTACACGCATGTGTCGTATAGCTCTGTCATCGAGTTGAGGAAGTCCATGGTTTGCAAATAAGGGTGGGGGAATCAAAATTTCAAGATGGAAAAATAAAACAAATAGTAAAACCCATTTACATGTAGGAAAGAAAAGTTGAGCTTCAACCCAATGTGCCACTTTGATATAAAACAAGTATGATATATATATAAACTGAAGATATAAAACAAGTATGATCTTGCCTTTGAAATCATAAATGTTTGGGGTACCTGTTCTTTGCCAGTTAAGATACATATCTTATTATCTTTGTTTTTTTCAAGTCTATGCTCCTGTTTGAAGCTTTTCCTGTAATTTAGGTTGTCTGTGAAATACCTATAACATATAATTCCTATAGAGTATGCCACATTTTTTTTCTAACTCATTTCAAATGAAATTCTCTCAGATTCTAGTTTTTGAGCTTGTCCACTAGATCTGAAAATAAAGCATCCTTTCCTGAGTCCACTTGAACTAATTGTGAATTTGTTACTTAATTTACTGGCATCTTGGGAAACAAGTTTTGCTGTGGCAGGAAGGCTGTTTTGAGAGTGAGCGTTGAGTCTACTCTGGTTTGTGGATGACATTGCATTAGGGTTATTTCCTGTATTACCAGTGCCCCCTTGTGGCAATATACTTTATGACTTGGAATGCAAACACCACTTTTAAAAGCCTGTTTTCAAGTTTTTGAAAGGCATTTGTTTTCTGTTGTTTGCCAATAATCTGAAAGTATCATGTGAAAGGAATTATTTTAAAAGCATTTTAAACCTTTCCCAAAGGTAAAATGTGCTCAGATTATAGGCACTTGTAATTCTAACCTTGTATCCATTTGATCAAAGAAAATTTGTAGAACATTTTTACCTCTCATGATCACAATCATTAGTGTCTCCCTTTATAACGACCTATGTTTTGTTTACTTTGAAACACCAAATTTGTTGTCTTGGTTTTTTTTACATGACAGAACTCATGCAGTTTCTTTTTTAGTTGAAAGTTCACATCTTGCCCCTTGAATAGTTTGAACATTTCTTTCTTAATTCTTTTTTGTTTTTGTTTTGCACTGTAAAACTGATGAAAACTTTAAGCCAATCTTAATGCACTAGCCTCTGTAGTGTAAGGAAGTGTGAGAAGGAGTTTCTTAATGAGTTTACACGTTTAAATCAAGCATATTATAAGTTATATGCCATGTGTTGAAGGCTTTTCTATTTATATATATAAAGATTTTTAGTATTTGTTTTTAGTGTCCTTGTGTTGCAATAATTTAACTCCTTTGACTCAGTTGCTGAAAATATTTCTTCTATTAAGAAGTGCTCTTGACTTCAACACCCAAACACTGAAAATCATGTCAATGTTACCCAAAGATAAGTTTTTATACAGATACACACCTTATAAGTTCTGATTTATTTTCTTACTCATTATGCTGTGTTCTAAATAAATCATGAATGAGAAGAGTGCTTTATTGTGAAATTATTTAAAACTGTCCTTTAAAAGAAAAAGAGGAAACGATGAACAAAAACTAATCTAATTGCCAAGTTAGAATTCATTATTTAATTTACCTCCTATGCAATGATTAATGCTGCAAAATGTATGGTTATGTTACCGTATATTCACAAAAGAAATATTATTACAAGGTTTCAGAGGTAGCCAATTGCATTCTTTTGGAAATTTACTGTACTGTTTCAATGTGTTAAGTGCCTTGTTGTAAAGTAAAATTTTAAGTCTAGATTCATTATTTTCCTGACATATATTTTTCATTATGATATCTACTGTATGCTATTGTGATAGTTTTATGAAATGCTTACATTTTAATCAAATATGTAAATTTCAGAAGCTCTTTTTTCCTACCCACCAGTACCTTAATCATTGGTTTATCACATTGGATTCAAATTCAGGTTCCTTTTTTGATAAAGAGGAAATTTGTTTTCCATGCTTGTGATTTTGTGTTTGTAAACATTTCAGGAGGAATTTAGGAGTGTAACTATAGTTTATACTTCTATAATGTTGTCTTACATTTACATTTTTAAGTGCCTAATTGTTAAAACTGATTTATGTTTCTCTTCTAAAGAGGATATGTGTACTTGGTTTCTAATCTCTTTGGTTTTGCTTTTTAAAAAATGCAAGAGCCTATACTTTGTATTTACCTAATAAACCACAGTGACATCAACAGTCTTTTCAAAATTAATATTACTGTTTCTTTCCATTTACAAAATGTGT